GTATTGCTGTTTTCCTACTTGACGGTAGGGAGAACATTATTGCAGATTTCCTGTTCCCAAACAGTGTGTGGCACCAAGTGCTCAAAGAATGTTTCATGATATCATATGGTCAAATATCTGGAAAAACACATAGAATAAATTGAATCTGGAAAAAGAGACGGGGGAGAAGGAAAGTGTCAGGAGAGTTGACTTAAAATATTTTTGGAGTTGTGTAGAAGAGGGAGGGACTTAGGATGGCCCTGGGAGAAAGAACTCGGCCCAGGGACCGAGATGACCGGAGGCAGACATTTAGGCTGTCTATATTATTATTATTTTTTTTTTTTTTGAGACAAAGTCTCGCTCTGTTATCCAGGCTGGAGTGTAGTGCGCGATCTCGGCTCGCTGCAACCTCCTCCTTCCGGGTTCAAGTGATTCACCTGCCTCAGCCTCTGGAGTAGCTGGGATTACAGGTGCCTGCCACCACGCCTGGCTAATTTTTGTATTTTATAGAGACGGGGTTTCACCAGTTGGTCAGGCTGGTCTCAAACGCCTGACCTCAGGTGATCCGCCCGCCTCGGCTTCCTAACATGCTGAGATTACAGGCGTGAGCCACCTTGCCCGGCCATATTATCTTTACTATACTATCTCTCTAAAAAAGAATGCTGTCCAACGTTGGAATGGGGAAGAAGGTGTACACTGGGAATGCTTCCCCAATCACCCTCTTGTCACAGACCTGACGTCAAGATGAGACTGGACGACCTCTGGGCCTCCAAGTTGTATGAGTCCGGACCGGGGAGGCAGAGAAGGGTCAATAGACCCGAGAGGCCGTACCGTCAGTGATGCCCTTGTTCCCGTGGGAGCCCTTCGGTTCCACGCGGTTCCCACCACGCGCCCGCCAACCCTAGCCCGAGGCCTCACTTTGCAGGCCTTCCCCGAAAGCGGGAAGCCTTGGCCGCTAGACTAGCCAAGAGGGTAAGCAAAGGCGGAGGAAACTCAGCCAGGCCGGAAACACAGAGAACTGTTTCCGGGTCGGGGGGCAGGAGCCACCATCGAGCTTCGCGGGGTTGCTGGGCTGACGGATCCGCGGGCCGGCATCTGAAGCGAGCGGGACGCAGCGCGGCCAGGGCCTCCGGGCATACGCAGGCTGGTCCCCAAGGCCCGCGGCCGCCGCCATGTCGGTGCTGGGCGAGTACGAGCGACACTGCGATTCCATCAACTCGGACTTTGGGAGCGAGTCCGGGGGTTGCGGGGACTCGAGTCCGGGGCCTAGCGCCAGTCAGGGGCCGCGAGCCGGCGGCGGCGCGGCGGAGCAGGAGGAACTGCACTACATCCCCATCCGCGTCCTGGGCCGCGGCGCCTTCGGGGAAGCCACGCTGTACCGCCGCACCGAGGTAGCGGCCCTCGGCGCCGGCCGCCCTGTCTGGAAAAGCACGATACCTCTGTTACTGTGTTTAGGATGACTCACTGGTTGTGTGGAAGGAAGTCGATTTGACCCGGCTGTCTGAGAAGGAACGTCGTGATGCCTTGAATGAGATTGTTATTCTGGCACTGCTGCAGCACGACAACATTATTGCCTACTACAATCACTTCATGGACAATACCACGCTGCTGATTGAGCTGGAATATTGTAATGGTAAGATAGAGTTCAGTGGGACTTTTCCAGCAGCAATTCAAATCTGTGTCTTGTTTAATTGCAGGAGGGAACCTGTATGACAAAATCCTTCGTCAGAAGGACAAGTTGTTTGAGGAAGAGGTAATTCATATTTCTGTGGAAGGAAGTTAGAATTCTAATCCAAATATTTATTTTTTCTCTGCAGATGGTGGTGTGGTACCTATTTCAGATTGTTTCAGCAGTGAGCTGCATCCATAAAGCTGGAATCCTTCATAGGTAAGAAGTAAAAAAAATTATGGATGGATTCTTGAACTTAATTTGCAGCATCTTTTTTTTTCAGAGATATAAAGACATTAAATATTTTTCTGACCAAGGCAAACCTGATAAAACTTGGAGATTATGGCCTAGCAAAGAAACTTAATTCTGAGTATTCCATGGCTGAGACGGTATGTGTTGCCCTTGTCTTAATTTTTATTTTAGTTATTCTTTGATTGTTTCTTTGTTGCTCAGCTTGTGGGAACCCCATATTACATGTCTCCAGAGCTCTGTCAAGGAGTAAAGTACAATTTCAAGTCTGATATCTGGGCAGTTGGCTGCGTCATTTTTGAACTGCTTACCTTAAAGAGGACGTTTGATGCTACAGTAAGTTGGCATATTATCCCCATATTGCATTTCCAGGAACAATGCAGTCATCATTTTCTCATAGAACCCACTTAACCTGTGTGTGAAGATCGTGCAAGGAATTCGGGCCATGGAAGTTGACTCTAGCCAGTACTCTTTGGAATTGATCCAAATGGTTCATTCGTGCCTTGACCAGGTAGGTGTGACTTAAACATTCACTTCAGTTTCAAGTGAAAACTAACCCTATTTTTACTTTTTAGGATCCTGAGCAGAGACCTACTGCAGATGAACTTCTAGATCGCCCTCTTCTCAGGAAACGCAGGAGGTAAATTATGAAGAAGTCACTCCATTGTCTTTTCACTCATGTATCTTTGCTTTTCTTTTGGTAGAGAGATGGAGGAAAAAGTCACTCTGCTTAATGCACCTACAAAGAGACCAAGGTAATGTTCAAGAGACTCTTAAAAACTAATATAAATGTTCCTTTGTTCTGGGGGTTGTTGGCAGGTCAAGCACTGTGACTGAAGCACCCATTGCTGTAGTAACATCACGAACCAGTGAAGTCTATGTTTGGGGTGGTGGAAAATCCACCCCCCAGAAACTGGATGTTATCAAGAGTGGCTGTAGTGCCCGGCAGGTCTGTGCAGGGAATACCCACTTTGCTGTGGTCACAGTGGAGAAGGAACTGTACACTTGGGTGGTAAGTGAACGCTAAGCATTTTGGAACAGTGCAAAAAAAGTCATAAGACCTCTTTATTTCACAGAACATGCAAGGAGGCACTAAACTCCATGGTCAGCTGGGCCATGGAGACAAAGCCTCCTATCGACAGCCAAAGCATGTGGAAAAGTTGCAAGGCAAAGCTATCCGTCAGGTGTCATGTGGTGATGATTTCACTGTCTGTGTGACTGGTAAGCCATCAGCAGAAAGTGTCTTAAGTGCATTTGATGGATTCTGTTTTCCTTTCTTTTGCAGATGAGGGTCAGCTCTATGCCTTCGGATCAGATTATTATGGCTGCATGGGGGTGGACAAAGTTGCTGGCCCTGAAGTGCTAGAACCCATGCAGCTGAACTTCTTCCTCAGCAATCCAGTGGAGCAGGTCTCCTGTGGAGATAATCATGTGGTGGTTCTGACACGAAACAAGGAAGTCTATTCTTGGGGCTGTGGCGAATATGGTAGGGGTAGCCTTGTCTCTGTCCACTTCTTCACAGGTATACAACCTGACTTCAAAGTTGTATGCATCTATAATGATTTTCATTCTTATGTGTGTTTCAGGACGACTGGGTTTGGATTCAGAAGAGGATTATTATACACCACAAAAGGTAAAATCAGAAGCAACTTATTTCTAAAACCTTGGGATTTCTTTTTCTGATTTTTTTCTTGCAGGTGGATGTTCCCAAGGCCTTGATTATTGTTGCAGTTCAATGTGGCTGTGATGGGACATTTCTGTTGACCCAGTCAGGCAAAGTGCTGGCCTGTGGACTCAATGAATTCAATAAGCTGGGTCTGAATCAGTGCATGTCGGGAATTATCAACCATGAAGTGAGTGTCCTGATTGGTGTTCTAACCACATCATGCATCTGCTTTGTGTTTTATTTTGTTTCAGGCATACCATGAAGTTCCCTACACAACGTCCTTTACCTTGGCCAAACAGTTGTCCTTTTATAAGATCCGTACCATTGCCCCAGGCAAGACTCACACAGCTGCTATTGATGGTAAGTTGATTTACAACTGTATCACATGCCTTTGCCTTGTTATTTCTTTTTGCTTCTCTCTCAGAGCGAGGCCGGCTGCTGACCTTTGGCTGCAACAAGTGTGGGCAGCTGGGCGTTGGGAACTACAAGAAGCGTCTGGGAATCAACCTGTTGGGGGGACCCCTTGGTGGGAAGCAAGTGATCAGGGTCTCCTGCGGTGATGAGTTTACCATTGCTGCCACTGATGGTGAGTCTGTACATATCATTTCAAGCTTTCTGTTAAATGGTCTACTGTTTAACTTTTTTCCTAGATAATCACATTTTTGCCTGGGGCAATGGTGGTAATGGCCGCCTGGCAATGACCCCCACAGAGAGACCACATGGCTCTGATATCTGTACCTCATGGCCTCGGCCTATTTTTGGATCTCTGCATCATGTCCCGGACCTGTCTTGCCGTGGATGGCATACCATTCTCATCGTTGGTAAGAGTTTCATATGTCTGGGGTTGGGATGGACAGTGCTTACCTACCAAATATTTTTTCTCAGAGAAAGTATTGAATTCTAAGACCATCCGTTCCAATAGCAGTGGCTTATCCATTGGAACTGGTAAGTACCAATGTTTCAGGTACCAGTGGTTTAGCTGTCTATTTCTGTGCTGTATATCTGTCAGTGTTTCAGAGCTCTAGCCCGGGAGGAGGCGGCGGGGGCGGCGGTGGTGAAGAAGAGGACAGTCAGCAGGAATCTGAAACTCCTGACCCAAGTGGAGGCTTCCGAGGAACAATGGAAGCAGACCGAGGAATGGAAGGTTTAATCAGTCCCACAGAGGCCATGGGGAACAGTAATGGGGCCAGCAGCTCCTGTCCTGGCTGGCTTCGAAAGGTAATTCCTTTGGAAGAAGTAACTTGGATAAACAGACTAATGAGATTCTTTCTCATATACATAGGAGCTGGAAAATGCAGAATTTATCCCCATGCCTGACAGCCCATCTCCTCTCAGTGCAGCGTTTTCAGAATCTGAGAAAGATACCCTGCCCTATGAAGAGCTGCAAGGACTCAAAGTGGCCTCTGAAGCTCCTTTGGAACACAAACCCCAAGTAGAAGCCTCGGTAACTGAGCTTTTTGCCTTTGAATCACAACTAACCTCCTGCAATCTCCTTCTTGTCTCTCTAGTCACCTCGGCTGAATCCTGCAGTAACCTGTGCTGGGAAGGGAACACCACTGACTCCTCCTGCGTGTGCGTGCAGCTCTCTGCAGGTGGAGGTTGAGAGATTGCAGGGTCTGGTGTTAAAGTGTCTGGCTGAACAACAGAAGCTACAGCAAGAAAACCTCCAGATTTTTACCCAACTGCAGAAGTTGAACAAGAAATTAGAAGGAGGGCAGCAGGTGAGAGCATTAAAAGAATAATCCAATTTCTATGCTAATGTGGAACCGTGTTTTATCCGGACAGGTGGGGATGCATTCCAAAGGAACTCAGACAGCAAAGGAAGAGATGGAAATGGATCCAAAGCCTGACTTAGATTCAGATTCCTGGTGCCTCCTGGGAACAGACTCCTGTAGACCCAGCCTCTAGTCTCCTGAGCCTGTAGAGCCCCCAGGAGACTGGGACCCAAAGAACTTCACAGCACACTTACCGAATGCAGAGAGCAGCTTTCCTGGCTTTGTTCACTTGCAGAAAAGGAGCGCAAGGCAGAGGCTCTGAAGCACTTTCCTTGTACATTTGGAGAGTGGCATTGCCTTTTAGATAGGATCTAGGAGTGATTTTATTGTTTTGGAGAATGGAAGGGCCCCCATGGCCCTGGCTTTGTCATCAGTGACTGCCATAGCAACAGCAGCTCTGTACCTCATCTGTTGATCCCACCTTTGAAGAGGAGACACAGTGCTCACCTTAATTGCGCTGGTAGCAGCTTATATCCCATGTATCATTTTCACCATTGATTGGAAGCTGCCTTGGGAATTCAGTACCAGGCATTACCCCTCTGGGTGGGAGAGGGAGAAGTGTAAAGTTGGAGTGGGCTGGAATCAGGTGTGGCCCGCCCAGTGTCCTCTGCAGAGTGGTGAAGTAGTCTGGCCCTCTTGGGAGCCCTGAGTCCAGGAAAATATGTCTGATGGAGTCAATCTAGGGCTTGTTTCGAAAAAGTTCAGTTACTCTGTGCAGCTAAATGCTTTAGGAGGAAAGGTAGGCTTAGGTTGCTTTTCCTCTGAGGGTTGATTGAAATTTCTTCAGTGAGGAATAGAGAAAGGGCAGGACCCTCCTCATCACACAGCTGGTGTTTCAGGCTGTGACCAATGCAGGGTGGGATTTCCTAACTGTGGATGAGGGGATGAGGTGTCTCTGAGGGATGAGGTGTCTCAGAGAATTGAGTCCATGGGGCAGTCAGAATAGCCTTAAGAGAAAATCATGAAGGAGAAGAGGTCCTCCTTTAGCTGCCTCTACTTGGTATCTTAGAGAGGGCTTAGAGGGCTCTCAGTCTTCTGCCCATGAAAAGACTTCTTTGAGCCTCTGCCTTCATGGCTCTTAGGGTTCTGATCTTGATATCAGCAGCCCCAACCACTTTCTTTCTGAATGTCTAGTCAGTATTTTTCCCCTTTTGGTGTTTTATGAAGCCATGTGGTAACGAATGAATCTGTATCATTTTTCCTACCTGAGTGGCCCAAAGCCAGCACCAAACCCTGGGAGTCCCTGAAGCCTAACAGAACAGGTAGAACTTGCAAAAGGAATTTGGCTGAGAGCTCACTTCTAATCCTGTACTCACTGTGTCTTTGTAGATAGAAACAAGCTAGCTTTACCAAAGAGAAATAGTGTCATAGAAGAACAAAACTTCATATAGAAAGTTCTAGGCAAGTATTTGATGGTTTCCTTAAGGATGTGAGCTTTGTATTTCCACCTAGCCTTGTAAAATGTTCCTGTGGTATTTTGTGTCACACATCCTACCTTTGATGAGTCTCACATCCCACCTTCCTATAAACAGCTAAATTAATTTTGTTTCATCTTCCCCAGACCAAAATGTTTGATAATCTTATCAACATTGTGGGAGGTCTTGTGCAATGGAAATTTTGCCATTTCTCCAAAACTGGTGGCATAAAGGCTGATGCTTGGGGAGAACCCCATTGCTCGGGACAGGCAACTCTGTTCAATGGGATCTTCTTTGGTTTGATGTTCCCATTGTTTTCTCAGTTCTGGGAAGCCTAGTACATTAGTACTAATGTAATCACTGAAACCTTTTCTTGAAATAAGGGAAGCAGCCAAACTTTGATTAAAGTTGCAAGTTCTGGGGACTTGCGGGGGTTGTCATAAACTGTAACAGTGGGTTTTGGTTCAGCATGTAAATGCAACTTTGATTTTCTTGAGGACCGATTGACCTGTCATGTCCCTGTATCCTCATGCTCATCATCTCAGCAGGCCTGAGAGGCTGGGTCAGTTTGGGTGTTCATCATGAGGATTGCTTCTGCCATGGAGCTGATGGACATGGGCAGGTTGCTGAGAAGGTGGGGTGAAAGTGAGTGCCGGGGGTGGGTGAGTGCCCTGGTCTTGTTCATAGGGGAGCCTTTCCCTAGCAGTGGAACGCTGTGGTCATTTTCTCTAGCATATTCCCTTGGGAAGTCTAGATTTGCTATTAATCTGGCTGAGAATCTAAGTTCTGTGCCTTAGAGACAGTTTGCACTTTCCCATATTGTGCCTGGGACAGCCATATGATTTTTTTTCCCACCAAACAAGTATGCAAACAGAAACCAGTTCAAAGGGGGATGGAGTAAAAGATGAGGCAGTAGAAATGCCTTTGAATGGTTTTCTGTAGCTAATTCTCTTTAAATTTTGTCCTGCTTTTTTTCTTTATGCAGTGCTAGGTGTTTTAAGTTTTCTAGTAGTATTGCTTTTGAGTTACAGTATAACCTGAGTTACTCCTCTGCTCTAACATTGTTGCAGAAGAACTAGTTTATTGTTAGCCAGGTTGCTTGAAAGGTTGAGAGTGGAGTGGTTTGGCATTTCTGTTTTAAATAAACATTTAAGCTCTTAATCAGTACTGTGCTTCAGTAAGCCTGTGCATGGACCTTAGTCTCTGGGGATAAAACATCCAGATTCTAAGCCTCCGTGAATCTTTGATTCTGTGAGTCTTTATATAAATAATGTTCTTGGAACAGAAACAATGCAAGGGACATCTGCACAGAAATATTCTTTGCTTCTCTCCAGTTTCTTATTCTTGCCAGCAGAATCATTGCTGCTGCTACAGCTTTTTTCCCAAAAATGTCTAAAAGTGCCGAAAGTGCAGAGGGAGGGAAAAAATGAGCCACTAAAAGAAGGATGATCCTTTCTTGTACCTACCTCCTCAGTCTCAGTGGGGGCCTTTCCAAGTGATAATGCCAGTTTATGGTTTGTAAAACTTTTCCTTCAAAGAGATTGAACTGAATTTGGTCTCCCTGGCATAGCACAGCCAAGTTACAACTTCTCTTGGCTGAGCATTTCACTGAAGTTTAAAGCAAAAGTACACTAAAAAATTTCATTTCACTTGCCATATGTTCACAAACATTCATAATAGAACAATTCAGGGGCAAGAATACATTTTAAATAAATTCATTCACATGAAATCCCTAAACCTCCAAAAAAGTATTCATGATGGTCAGGGCAGAGTGGGCTATAATCAGGACTATAAAACATGTTCCTAACTGCTGCAAAGCCAAAAATCATTTATTGTTTCAATGATTAACTGTGGAAATAAACACGCTGATCATTAAACCTCACAGAATGATGAACATTAGGGAGAAAAACTCCACTATGTCACATCTCTGTTACCACCTGTGTAGCTGTGGAGAGTGATAAATTGATAATGAAAGCAAACATTGGCCAGAAGGTGCTGTGCTGCATTACATACATTGCTGTTAAGAAATACTGTCTCGGGCCAGACGCAGTGGCTCACGCCTGTAATCCCAGCACTTTGGGAGGCCGAGGCGGGCGGATCACGAGGTCAGGAGATCGAGACCATCCTGGCTAACACAGTGAAATCCCGTCTCTACTAAAAATACAAAAAAATTAGCTGGGTGTTGTGGCAGGTGCCTGTAGTCCCAGCTACTCTGGAGGCTGAGGCAGGAGAATGGCGTGAACCCAGGAGGCGGAGTTTGCAGTGAGCTGAGATTGCGCCACGGTACTCCAGCCTGGGCGACAGAGTGAGACTCCATCTCAAAAATAAAAAAAAAAATACTGTCTTGGCAGGACAGGCGCGGTGGCTCACGCCTGTAATCCCAGCACTTTGGGAGGCCGAGGTGGGCAGGTCAGGAGTTCAAGACCATCCTGGCTAACACAGTGAAACCCCATCTCTACTAAAAATACAAAAAATCAGCCGGGCGTGGTGGTGGGCGCCTGTAGTCCCAGCTACTCGGGAGGCTGGGGCAGAAGAATGGCGTGAACCCGGGAGGCGGAGCTTGCAGTGGGCCAAGATCACTCCACTGCACTCCAGCCTGGGTGACAAGAGCGAGACTCCGTCTCAAAAAAAAAAAAAAAGAAATACTGTCTCGGCACATCTGCATACATTTTTAATGAAATGAGTTTCCACATGAGGAGTTTCCCCGTGAAATTTCTCCTATGGTGTAACCTTATGAACTTTATAATGTTTACTTGCACTAAACATTTCTTGGATAAAGTTGTATAAAATACAGACATTAAGAAGCAGCATGCATTTACTGTCATCGTCTGAGCTATCCAGGAAGAAATTCAGATTTTTTTAAAAAAAGGTTCTTATCTCTTCCCAGAGACCAGATCAAGATAAATTTAAAAGATGAAAGATATTTCTTTTTTTTTTTTCTTTTTTTTTTTTTGAGATGGATTCTTACTAGGTCACCAGGCTGGAGTGCAGTGGCGCGATCTCAGCTCACTGCAACCTCTGCCTCCTGGGTTCAAGCAATTCTCCTGCCTCAGCCTCCCGAGTAGTTGGGACTACAGGTGTGCGCCACCACGCCCAGCTAATTTTTGTATTTTTAGTAGAGACGGGGTTTCACCATGTTGGCCAGGATGGTCTCGATCTCTTGACTTTGTGATCCGCCCACCTCGGCCTCCCAAAGTGCTGGGATTACAGGCATGAGCCACCATGCTCGGCCTTGAAAGATATTTCTAATATAACCAAGGCCTAAACATGTAGAGATTAAAGGGAACACTTAAGGCATTGACTATTGTTTTATTTCTTTAGCAAAATGAGAGCAAACAACTGCTTCCTTTTTAGAAAGCACTCCCCACATATAACAACAATTTGTTCTCTCTGGAGGGCCCGGATCTATGACCTTACTAACATCCAGCGATCCCAAATCCAAGTGCCTGTGGTACCAGGCAGATAAGGTAAAGAAGTGAAGCAGGCCAAGTGAGACTGCAGTGGTCTGGTGCTACCATTCCCATCTGGAGGAGCATCTGATTCTAAACCCCACCCAATTTGTGCCATGCGGGTTGCTGGCCCAGTGTTTCCAGAACTTCCAGTTTTTCAAGAGATGTTCCATATCCCAGTTTTTAAATGTCAGATCATATTATGAATGCTAGGCCAGCGAAATAAAACATCTGTGGAGCAAAGCAATCCACATGTTGCCATTTTGTGACCTTGGCCACAGCTTACTCTTGCCATCTATTGCAATGTACTGGTTTACATTCCCACTTAAAGTGTACATTTCATTGAACTTGCCTAGGGAATGTACCTATTAGGTTAAATATCCATTATCTCTGTGTGAGGTTTCCTTAAGGGGCTAACCATAAAGCTTTATTATGTGATACCTCCTTTCCTTTGGAACAATTAAAAAGAGTGCAAAGAAATGTGTGCTCCTATTTAAATATATAGGATTTTT